GTGGATTGGGTGTTGCTTTGTAAGGAAAATCAATTACATATGTCTTAAGTACTTCAATCTCTCAACATCTTTGTTGATTCCATCTGAGCTTAGTTACTCTACTACGTATAGTGTATGATGTTACGGGTCTAGAATAACTAGATTAGGGTAAAAAATAAGTATAGGAAAAAAAAAATTAGTGGCTGAGTAGGATATTCTCTTTTGGTCCTTTGTTATTGTTTTAGTTTTTGCTGTTTCACCAGTTTTCATTTTTAACCATTTTCCTTTACTAGCAAAATTAGAATCAATGGGAATTTAACCCACCAGAGTGATTTTAGAAACAAAAATGATGAAACTTTATGTTGTAGTACTTTTCTTCATACTAAATCACTGATTTTTGTTATTGCAGAATGTGATGGTTGTTAGCTGTGTTTATCCTTCTTCAGAGTAAGTATATTTTTTCTATTTCTAGTATATTATTTACTATATTTAATCATTTTATTGCTTCTAATATATTATTCTTAAAATAGACTGAATTTATTTAATATGTAATTAAGTGTGATAACATACTTGTGAACCTACCATTCAGTCCCCAAAGTAGAATATTACTAATAACATTATCTATATGTTTTTTCCATTAAAGAGATTTGGATTAAAGAGATTGGTGATTTACTGTAATTTTAATATTGTTGGATTTACATACTGTGGTGGCACTCATTGCCCTGAGATGCCATTCTAGATGCCTTTCCAGGGTGTCTCTAGGGCATAATTCCCATGTTTGGAATAACTACTTGATGGCTTTTCTCTTTATGATGGAAAATATTTCCAGTTGTCAAGATTTAGATATAGCAAAGTAAGAATTAAATTTGGATACAATTTCTCAACCTTGGAACTATGGACATTTTGTACCAGATAATTCTGTTGTGAGTGGGTGTCCTGGGGATTATAAGAGGTTTAGCACTGTCCTTGACCTCTACCCACTTATGCCAGTAGTGTTCCCCTCTCCAAATATCTTTAGACATTGCCAAATGTCTCTTGGAGATGTGAAAGGCAGGGAGGGGAGGTTGTCCCCTGCTGAGAACCATTGGTTTAAGGTTAATCTGGCTCTGCTTTCATAGACTACTCTGTTACCCAGGCTGGAGTGCGGTGATGAGTGATCATAGCTCACTGCAGCCTTAAACTCTAGTGATCCTCCCGCCTTGGCCTTCCAAAGTGCTGAGATTACAGATGTGAACCACCACACCCAGCCCAGTCAATTTGTTTTTAGAATGTTCCCAAGAATATAGTTATGTTGCTAAATAAGATACTAAAATAATCCCATACTATATTTCTTGACAGAAAAACTATTAAAATGTATACATGATAAAAATTTCTTTTATGAAGCAAAATATGTTTTGTTTTGCTCATGAACGTGAGGTATTTTGGAAAAATGGTAAAGAAGTGCAGAGTCAAGTCATAGCGACTAATAATGGGTTATTTTCTTAAATTGTATGCTTATGTTAATTCTCACAGTCTTTTTGTTTGGGTCTGTGACAGATCTTACAAAAGATCTTTTAGACCTATGATTCTTAACAAAATTAAAGAATTAAGTCGGAACCAATTTTCCACAATGTCTCATCTAAGAAAGGACTCACAGCCCAGCAGCCCAGGAGATGACGCAATGGACAGGAGTGGGCTCCCTGACCTTCAAGGAAGATTTGAGCTATCTGGGAAAAACAGACAGTATCCACTGGATGCATTGGAACCCCAACCCAGCATTGGGGATATTAAGGACATTAAAAAAGCAGCCAAGTCTATGCTAGACCCAGCACATAAATCTCATTTCCACCCTGTGACCCCAAGTTTAGTATTCTTGTGTTTCATATTTGATGGGTTACACCAGGCATTACTGAGTGTTGGTGTGAGCAAGAGGTCTAATACTGTGGTTGGGAATGAGAACGAGGAAAGGGGTACTCCTTATGCTAGCAGATTCAAAGATATGCCTAACTTTATTGCCCTTGAGAAGTCATCAGTTCTCCGCCACTGCTGTGACCTTTTGATAGGCATTGCGGCTGGATCAAGTGATAAGATTTGCACCAGCAGTCTCCAAGTTCAGAGACGATTCAAGGCAATGATGGCATCTATTGGAAGACTTTCACATGGTGAGAGTGCTGATCTGCTAATCAGCTGCAATGCAGAATCAGCCATAGGTTGGATCAGCTCAAGACCATGGGTTGGAGAATTAATGTTCACACTTCTATTTGGAGACTTTGAATCCCCTCTACACAAGCTACGCAAGTCAAGTTAGTTGCCAAGAAAGCACAGATGACAACCTATTAATGCTGTGAGAATGTTTCTAGATCAGTGCATGGATGGCTCCATTGCTCTACGGGCCATTGTGTCTGAGATCCCAGTCTTTGAGGAGAAAAAAAACAATGGTTAAAAAGGCATTGGGGAAATATTTTGAGTTTGGGGGTGTACTTTGCCACCCCATTATTGGGGAGCTGTCACCACGAATGTTCCCAAACTTAGCAACAGCGGCAAACTACTGGGCCAAGATGAGCAACCCCACATTTTTGGGATTTAAAGCTCCTGATGTTATACCAGGATCAACCATCACACTCCCTTTGCTTCAAATGGCATCTACCCCGTAAGATCTTGAGGGGGGAGTGTTGGGTGGAATCATAGATCCATGCACTCCTAACATGAACTAATTCTCATTATTTAAAAAAAAAAAAAAAAAAAAAAGTCCAGGTGTGGTGGCTTAACGCCTGTAA